GAGAAGGAAACTTAGAGCAATAAATGCACGCATTAGTAAAGAGGAAAAGTCTCTAGTGAGCAATAGATTTCCACCTCAGGAACCTAGAAAAAGAAGAGCAGAATAAACTCAAAGCAAGTAGAGGGTGGGGATTAATGAAGATAAGAACAGAAAACACTTACATTTACAAGAGAAAAACAATGGTTAAATCAATGAAACAAAGAGATAGCTATGTTAAAAGATTAATAAAATTTAGCAAACTCAAGCATAAATTAAAAGGAAAAAACAAATTTTAAATATCATAATGAAACAGGCGATATCACTACAGACATAAACACACATAAAAAAGGACTATCAAGGAATATTACAAACAACTCCACACACATAAATTAGACAATAGACAAAATGGACAAAATGCAGTGTTCCTCCTGCAACACAAACTAACTCAACTCACCAGGCATGAATAGATCATTTGAATAACTCTATAACCATTAAGAAAATAGAATTCATAATTTTAAAACTACCAATAAATAAATATTTATGCTTAGATGGTTTAACTGGAGAATTCTAACATGTTTTTAAAAAGTTAACACCAATTCTACACAATCTTTTCCAGAAAACAGTAAAAGAGAGAGCATTTCCCAATTTATTTTTTGAAGCTATTATTACAGTGATACCAAAACCAGGAGAGAGAGAGAGAGTGTGTGTGTGTGTCACACACACACACATATATACATATATATATATAAAGATATGTATAACTTACTTGATAAATAGAGTTCTATAGTATATTTTTCAAAATTTACCCATGTCCAGCGGGGGATTGTTTCCAGAAAAACAGACCTGATTAAATCTCAAAAAGTCAATCAAAATAATCCACCATGTTAACAAACAAAAGAAGGAAAGTTACATTATATCAGTTGATGCATAATAAACATTTAACACATTTCGATATCCATTCATGATAAAAGCTCTCTATAAAGCAGGAATAGAGGAAACTTCATCCACTTGATAAAAAGCATCTACAAAAAGCTAACACTATACAATCACGTGTTGTTTAATGATGCGGATACGTTCTGAGAAATGTGCGGTCAAGTGATTCTGACATTGTGTGAACATCCAGAAAGGACTTCACGGGTAAGAGCATGCATGAGGCTGTCGTCTCCTATCATGAGCATTAACTTGATTTCCTCTGTCATAGGGATATGGGGGACAATATAACATCCATCACAGAGTTCCTCCTACTGGGATTTCCCGTTGGCCCAAGGATTCAGATGCTCCTCTTTGGGCTCTTCTCCCTGTTCTACGTCTTCACCCTGCTGGGGAACGGGACCATACTGGGGCTCATCTCACTGGACTCCAGACTGCACGCCCCCATGTACTTCTTCCTCTCACACCTGGCGGTCGTCGACATCGCCTACGCCTGCAACACGGTGCCCCGGATGCTGGTGAACCTCCTGCATCCAGCCAAGCCCATCTCCTTTGCGGGCCGCATGATGCAGACCTTTCTGTTTTCCACTTTTGCTGTCACAGAATGTCTCCTCCTGGTGGTGATGTCCTATGATCTGTACGTGGCCATCTGCCACCCCCTCCGATATTTGGCCATCATGACCTGGAGAGTCTGCATCACCCTCGCGGTGACTTCCTGGACCACTGGAGTCCTTTTATCCTTGATTCATCTTGTGTTACTTCTACCTTTACCCTTCTGTAGGCCCCAGAAAATTTATCACTTTTTTTGTGAAATCTTGGCTGTTCTCAAACTTGCCTGTGCAGATACCCACATCAATGAGAACATGGTCTTGGCCGGAGCAATTTCTGGGCTGGTGGGACCCTTGTCCACAATTGTAGTTTCATATATGTGCATCCTCTGTGCTATCCTTCAGATCCAATCAAGGGAAGTTCAGAGGAAAGCCTTCTGCACCTGCTTCTCCCACCTCTGTGTGATTGGACTCTTTTATGGCACAGCCATTATCATGTATGTTGGACCCAGATATGGGAACCCCAAGGAGCAGAAGAAATATCTCCTGCTGTTTCACAGCCTCTTTAATCCCATGCTCAATCCCCTTATCTGTAGTCTTAGGAACTCAGAAGTGAAGAATACTTTGAAGAGAGTGCTGGGAGTAGAAAGGGCTTTATGAAAAGGATTATGGCATTGTGACTGACAGTGACCTAGGAAGTTACATCATTGAGCGGTTCTTAACCCATCTCTGCACTGGTGGGACCTCTGCCCTCAATGGACATGAGAATTATCTGAGACATTTATTTAAAATGGAGCTATCTCCTGCCCTACCTTTAAATGACTGATTTCAGCAGATGTGGGATGAAATTCTAGAAATTGATCTCTTCAAGTTGTGCTGCAGCCACTCCACACCAGGACAATACCCCTTACAATATCCTCATTAGCTTTTGATCCAGTCCCATACCTCCCATAATGTTTTCCTCAAAACACTGGTCCCTTCAGAGGACTTTAAAAATAAGTTCTATAGTCAAATAAGTTTGAGACTTACTTCACATCAGATGCCTCTGTCTAGGGATCACAATTCATATTAGCATAGTGAATGCTGTAAATATTTCTCTAGGAAAGAATAATTCTATACCAGCTTTAAGCCAGTGTTTTCTAAACTTATGTGAGCACATAAAATTTCCTTTGTAATACTTAGTAACAGTTTCCTGGAACAGGAGATCTTGATATTAATTGACTCATTGTGAATACTTCCTACAGCCCCCTTCTAGGGCAGAATGATTTCTTTTTTCCTTGCAAAGTGAGCCTCTAAAGAGATGTAGTTCTGAGCATTATGCCTCGATCAGTCTGTAAAAATCCGGGTTCTGTTTGGATACAGACCGTGAGGGACCCTGTCTCTACTGTTCAATGGTAGATCATCTAAAGAAAATAAATGCAATCCTGTCCTTCATCATGGATCGGCATTCCTGCTATAGAAGCTTCAGGAGATGACCTCATTCAACCTCACAATCTTCTAAATTTGAGATTTTTAAGAAATATGATTCAGTATACATCTGCCTGTGTTTGCCGCTGAATGAAATCAATCTAATTTTTCTAATTCAGGGTTTTCAAGATAAACCCAGATTTCTCAAGAAAGAAAAATCTAGAAAGATTTCAAAATCCACCACCTACACACTTAAAAGTTGTAGCAGCTTCTTATGCCATGGGAAACATGTCATTTTGAGATGATGTTTTTTCTAGG